ACATCCCTTGTAAGTTGGATTCTTAGGTATTTTATTCTCTTTGTAACAATTGTGAATGGGAATTCACTCATGATTTGCCTCTCTGTTTGTCTGTTATTGGTGTATAGGAATGCTTGTGATTTTTGCACATTGATTTTGTATCCTGAGACTTTGCTGAAGTTGCTTGTCAGCTTAAGGAGATTTTGGGCTGAGACGATGGGGTTTTCTAAATATACAATCATGTCATCTGCAAACAGGGACAATTTGACTTCCTCTTTTCCAATTGAATACCCTTTATTTCTTTCTCTTGCCTGATTGCCCTGGCCAGAATTTCCAACACTATGTTGAATAGGAGTGGTGAGAGAGAGCATCCTTGTCTTGTACCGATTTTCAAAGGGAGTGCTTCTAGTTTTTGCCCATTCAGTATGATACTGGCTGTGGGTTTGTAATAAATAGCTCTTATTATTTTGAGATATGTTGCATCAATTCCTAGTTTATTGAGAGTTTTTAGCATGAAGGGCTGTTGAATTTAATCGAAGGCCTTTTCTGCATCTATTGAGATTATCATGTGGTTTTTGTCATTGGTTCTGTTTATGTGATGGATTATGTTTATTGATTTGCATATGTTAAACCAGCCTTGCATCCCAGGGATGAAGCCGAGTTGATTGTGGTGGATAAGCTTTTTGATGTGCTGCTGGATTCAGTTTGCCAGTATTTTATTGAGTATTTTCACATCTATGTTTATTAGGGATATTGATCTAAAATTTTCCTTTTTTGTTGTGTCTCTGCCAGGCCTTTGTGTCGGGATGATGCTGGCCCCATAAAATGAGTTAGGGAGGAGTCCCTCTTTTTCTATTGATTGGAATAGTTCAGAAGGAATGGTAGCAGCTCCTCTTTGTACCTCTGGTAGAATTCGGCTGTGAATCCATCTGGTCCTGGACGTTTTTTGGTTAGTAGGCTATTAATTATTGCCTCAATTTCAGAACCTGTTATTGATCTATTCAGAGATTCAACTTCTTCCTGGTTTAGTCTTGGGAGGGTGTATGTGTCCAGGAATTTATCCATTTCTTCTGGATTTTCTAGTTTATTTGCATAGAGGTGTTTATAGTATTCTCTGATGGTAGTTTGTAATTCTGTGGGATCGGCGATGATATCCCCTTTATCATTTTTTGTTGCATCTATTTGATTCTTCTCTCTTTTCTTCTTTATTAGTCTTGCTAGCGGTCTCTCTATTTTGTTGATCTTTCAAAAAACCAGCTCCTGGATTCATTGATTTTTTTGAAGAGTTTTTCATGTCTCTGTCTCCCTCAGTTCTGCTCTGATCTTTGTTGTTTCTTGCCTTCTGCTAGCTTTTGAATTTGTTTGCTCTTGCTTCTCTAGTTCTTTTAATTGTGATGTTAGGGTGTCCATTTTAGATCTTTCCTGCTTTCTCTTGTGGAATTTAGTGCTGTAAATTTCCCTCTACACACTGCTTTAAATGTGTCCCAGAAATTCTGGTACGATGTGTCTTTGTTCTCATTGGTTTCAAAGAACATCTTTATTTCTGCCTTCATTTCATTATTTACCCAGTAGTCATTCAGGAGCAGGTTGTTCAATTTCCATGTAGTTGTGCAGTTCTGAGTGAGTTTCTTAATCCTGAGATTGATTGCCCTGTGGTCTGAGACACAGTTTGTTGTCATTTGTGTTCTTTTACATTTGTTCAGGAGTGTTTCACTTCCAATTATGTGGTCAATTTTAGAATAAGTGTGATGTGGTGCTGAGAAAAAGGTATATTCTGTTGATTTGGGATGGAGAGTTCTGTAGATGTCTATTAGGTCTGCTTGGTGCAGAGCTGAATTCAAGTCCTGGATATCCTTGTTAACCTTCTGTCTCGTTGATCTGGCTAATATTGACAGTGGGGTGTTAAAGTCTCCGATTATTGGGAGTCTAAGTCTCTTTGTAGATCTCTAAGGACTTGCTTTATGAGTCTGGGTGCTTCTGTATTGGGTGCATATATATTTAGGATAGTTAGCTCTTCTTGTTGAATTGATCCCTTTACCATTCAGTAATGGCCTTCTTTGTCTCTTTTGATCTTTGTTGGTTTAAAGTCTGTTTTATCAGAGACTATGATTGCAACCCCTGCTTTTTTTTGCTTTCCATTTGCTTGGTAGATCTTCCTCCATCCCTTTTTTTTGAGTCTATGTGTGTCTCTGCACATGAGATGGGTCTCCTGAATGCAGCACACCAATGGGTCTTGACTCTTTATCCAGTTTGCCAGTCTGTGTCTTTTAACTGGGGGCATTTAGCCCATTTACATTTAAGGTTAATATTGTTATGTGTGAATTTGATCCTGTCATTATGATGTTAGCTGGTTATTTTGCCCGTTAATTGATGCAGTTACTTCATAGCATTGATGATCTGTATAATTTGGCATGTTTTTGCAGTGGCTGGTACCGGTGTTTCTTTCCATGTTTAGTGCTTCCTTCAGGAGCTCTTGTAAGGCAGGCCTGGTGGAGACAAAATCTCTCAGCATTTGCTTGTCTGTAAAGGATTTTATTTCTCCTTCGCTTATGAAGCTTAGTTTGTCTGGATATGAAATTCTGGGTTGAAAATTCTTTTCTTTAAGAATGTTGAATATTGAACCCCACTCTTTTCTGGTTTGTGGGGTTTCTGCCGAGAGATCCCCTGTTAGTCTGATGGGCTTCCCTTCGTGGGTAACCCGACCTTTCTCTCTGGCTGCCCTTAACATTTTTTCCTTCATTTCAACCTTGGTGAATCTGACAATTATGTGTCTTGGGGTTCCTCTTCTTGAGGAGTATCTTTGTGGTGTTCTCTGAATTTCCTGGATTTGAATGTTGGCCTGCCTTGCTAGGTTGTGGAAGTTCTCCTGGATAATATCCTGAAGAGTGTTTTCTAACTTGGTTCCATTCTCCCCATCACTTTCAGGTACAACAATCAAACATAGATTTGGTCTTTTCACATAGTCCCATATTTCTTGGAGGCTTTTTTCATTTCTTTTTACTCTTTTTTCTCTAATCTTGTCTCCTCGCTCTGTTTTATTAATTTATCTTGAATCACTGATATCCTTTCTTCCACTTGATTGAATCGGCTATTGAAGCTTGTGCATGCATCACGAAGTTCTCATGCTATGGTTTTCAGCTCCATCAGGTCATTTAAGGTCTTCTCTACACTGTTTATTCTAGTTAGCCATTCGCCTGACCTTTTTTCAAGGTTTTTTGCTTTCTTGCATTGGGTTAGAACATGCTCCTTTAGCTCGGAGAAGTTTGATTACTGACCTTTTGAAGCCTACTTCTGTCAACTCGTCAAACTCGTTCTCCATCCAGTTTTGTTCCATTGCTGGCAAGGATCTGCTATCCTTTGGAGGAGAAGAGGCAGTCTGGTTTTTGGAATTTTCAGCTTTTGTGTTCTGGTTTCTCCCCATTTTTGTGGTTTTATTTACCTTTGGTCTTTGATGTTGGTGACCTACAGATGGGGTTTTGGTGTGGATGTCCTTTTTGTTGATGTTGATGCTATTCCTTTCTGTTTATTAGTTTTCCTTCTAACAGTCAGGCCTCTCAACTGTAGGTCTGTTGGAGTTTGCTAGAGGTCCACTTCAGAACCTATTTGCCTGGGTATCACCAGGGGAGGCTGCAGAACAGCAAATATTGCTGCTTGGTCCTTCCTCTGGATGCTTCGTCCCAGAGGGGCACCCGCCTGTATGAGGTGTCTGTCGGCCCCTACTGGGAGGTGTCTCCCAGTCAGGCTACACGGGTCAGGGACCCACTTGAGGAGGCAGTCTGTCCGTTCTCAGAGCTCAAACTCCGTGCTGGGAGAATCACTGCTCTCTTCCGAGCTGTTAGACAGGGACATTTAAGTCTGCAGAAGTTGTCTGCTGCCTTTTGTTCAGCTATGCCCTGCCCACAGAGGTGGCGTCTAGCGAGGCGGTAGGCCTTGCTGAGCTGCGGTGGGCTCTGCCCAGTTCGAGCTTCCTGGCTGGTTTGTTTACCTATTCAAGCCTCAACAATGGTGGATGCCCCTCCCCCTGCTGGGCTGCAGTGTTGCAGGTGGATCTCAGACTGCTGCGCTAGCATTGAGCAAGGCTCTGTGGGCGTGGGACCCACCAAGCCAGGCACAGGAGGGAATCTCCTGGTCTGCCAGTTGCTGAGACTGTGGGAAAAGTGCAGTATTTGGACGAGAGTGTACCATTCCTCCAGGTACAGTCTGTCACGGCTTCCCTTGCTTAGGAAAGGGAAATTCCCCAACCCCTTGTGCTTCCCAGGTGAGGCGACACCCTGCCCTGCTTCAGCTCACCCTCCATGGGCTGCACCCACTGTCCAACCAGTCCCAATGAGATGAACCAGGTACCTCAATTGGAAATGCAGAAATCACCTGTCTTCTGCGTCAACCTTGCTAGGTGCTGCAGACTGGAGCTGTTCCTATTTGGCCATCTTGGAAGGAACCCATCTTATATCTCCAAATGGTGCGTTTGTAACAATGCATTTCTCAGAACATTTCAAAATTTTTTTTTTATATTCTCTTTATAGGTTATATGTAAAGTCAGATGTGCCACTGAACTTGACAGACACAAGTAAGTTTTATGAGTATCTAAATTTCTATCTATATAACCATCTAATATACTTTTTTTCTTTCAGAATTCTACTGCATTTGGGCTTTATAATGGCAAGCCTGCTCTTTTTAGTGGTGAACTTGACTTGCGCAATGCTAGTTCATGGAGATGTCCCAGAAAATCAGTTGAAGTGGACTGTGTTTGTTCGAGCATTAATTAATGATAGCCTGTTTATTCTTTGTGCCATCTCTTTAGTGTGTTACATATGCAAAATTACAAAAATGTCATCAGCTAATGTCTACCTCGAATCAAAGGTAAGAATATTTCTTAAATTGGCACTTGAAAAATACTAAAGATGATGATTTTTATTTGTTTTAGGGTATGTCTCTGTGCCAGACTGTCGTCGTGGGCTCTGTAGTCATTCTTCTGTACTCTTCCAGAGCTTGTTATAATTTGGTGGTGGTCACCATATCTCAGGATACATTAGAAAGTCCATTTAATTATGGCTGGGATAATCTTTCAGATAAGGTAAATACCTACCACGTATTGCCAGTCTAACATGTAAAAATTCTCTGCCATGCTCTATTTACAGGCTCATGTAGAAGACATAAGTGGAGAAGAGTATATAGTATTTGGAATGGTCCTCTTTCTGTGGGAACATGTGCCAGCATGGTCGGTGGTACTGTTTTTCCGGGCACAGAGATTAAACCAGAATTTGGTATGATATAATATTCCCCAATGCCTGTTCTCCCTTCATATGCTATCTAATACTTTGTTCACAGGCACCTGCTGGCATGATAAATAGTCACAGTTATAGTTCCAGAGCTTACTTTTTCGACAATCCAAGACGATATGATAGTGATGATGACCTGCCAAGACTGGGAAGTTCAAGAGAAGGAAGGTAGATGTAACAAAGCCACTTAGCCTGAATTACCTATGGTCTTTTTGCCTTTTTTTTGTTGCAGTTTACCAAATTCGCAAAGTTTGGGCTGGTATGGCACCATGACTGGGTGTGGCAGCAGCAGTTACACAGTCACTCCCCACCTGAATGGACCTATGACAGATACTGCTCCTTTGCTCTTTACTTGTAGTAATTTAGATTTGAACAATCATCATAGCTTATATGTGACACCACAAAACTGACAGCATCACCAAGTCATGATTCTTGAGTTGTTTTTCATAAATGTGTATATTCAATGTGTTTAAATTCCATCTACATAAACATTCCATTATCTGTTGCAACTGAAAACAAAATCTGGAAGTGTGGCTGTGTTTGGTAAATAACACAGCTATTATTTTTGACCTCTTCATAGTAAAATGAAGTAAAATGGAAAGTTTGGAGTAGGAGAAAAGAGAGATTAGATCTTAAGGCACTTGATGGCCTCCAAAAATCCTGACTTTGGAACATCAAATGCATATGTGCACTTTTATCTTTGTTCTGAGTCACTGCAGTCCCCAAAGTCATATGCCAATGTTCACACTGAAATACTGTATTGTACACCAAACTGGAAGGCAATTTTCCTATGAAAATCAAAGCCGGTATATTCATTGGTATGCTCTATACAGATATCTTAATAAAAATTTTATAGTGTGAACAGTGCACAGAGTTAAGGCATAAAAATGTATCATTCTTTATAAAAATCTACTGAAAATGTGTAATCATTGAAGACAGTTCTTTTAAGCATGATTTTAAAATAGCAACTGAAATTCAATCATTTTAAACAAATGATGGTAGTAATCCATTAGTTATGGCCAGCAGTGTTCTTTGGAGAGCCACAATAATTTCAAGAGGAAAATATACCAGTGAAAATTGTGTGGCTATTTTGAGTAGAATTGGTCAGTTGATTATTTTGTGTAATTGAGATATATGTAGTAGTTTAAGCATGATTCTTGAAGAAAGCAATAGTGACTTTTGCATAGGGAGATTTTGGTAGAAACTTCTTGGGACTAAACAAGTTTAGAGATGCATTTAAGAATTATTCACAAAATGTGTAATTCTAAATTAAAACATAAATATATTTTCAAAAGCATTTGATTTCTCTGAAGCATGATATAGCTGGTCTTACCTAGTGAATCAGGATTGTCCTCAGGTAAATGAAATCATGATACATTATTGCAGTGAACTCAAGTGCAATACTTTGTAAGACATATAATTCCTATGATTTTCACATTTTTATATCTTATATATGGGAAAAGCCAAATTAAATTGAATTCAGATTAATTCCAGCATTAGACTAAATGAGCAAACTTAAGTAAATGTACAAACTAGGTAAGTATAAAACCACAGGTTAACAATATTGGAGTACTTTTAGAATTACATTAAAACTGTCTTAAATGTCCTATCCCAAATCTAAAAAAAAAGAAAATGGCAGGCTGAGATAATACAGAATTTTAAAATGCACTTTGTACCAGTGTCTATATGGAAAGAAGTAGATGCTGAATACCTCAAGATGCCAAGGGAACAAGCAACATTGGGAAGTTGTCACAACATGCTCAAAGACAAACTACAATTGTCTGCTAGCTATTTCTTCAGAACTGGAACTAATACGACTATCCTTTTCTGTTTTATACTTTGATTAGAATGTTATTTCCTCGCTTACTTAAAATGTACTTCAACTTTTTAACAACTGATACAATAACTTCATAAAAGTATAACACTAGGTTGAAACCTTAAGGAAAAATTGAAATTGTTAATGCTTTCGATCTTTTGGGAGGCCAGTACACAGACAAATAAATTTCTTCTTTTTATGATACAAAATGACTTTGTATTCAATCAGAAGCATATACTTATGTTATTTTGGGTTTGTTTATAATTCTCTCATTGTAACCAAATTATTTTAAAATGTATAGTATAAAAAGTTACCCGTGGTATTAAGTGACAAAAGCGTACTTTTATTACAACTCCAGTTGTTAGATTGCTTCTCAGAATGCTAACTGTTTATTTTGCTAATAATGTTAGGCATCTAATCATCTAGAGCTGTCCAAAAAGATATGTTGTCTTTGTTAATCCTTGGGGTTCAAGGTGATAAAGTTTTTCTAGTAAGGCTCCCCTCGATAATGTTCCTATTTGACCAAACTAACAAAGATTACTTTTTAAAAATTTTTCAGATAAAATAACTTGGTTCTTTCTGCTGCATTAGTTGATTGTTCCAAATTTGAGGTTTGTAAGTTTATTCTTATCACTGACTAGGGTACCCAAATTCTTGCATTTGTCTCCTTATACACATCTAACATATCACCAAAGACAAATAAAGATACACTCTGGCCCAATCTTTGCTTAAAAATTCCAAAGCACTAGGAGCACTTTAAGTTTGGTCTCGAAAGGAGTTGTTTATAAAATCAAAGGGCTACCGATTCCCTGTTCATCCTGCACTGAAGCACATGATGACAGTATCAAACCTTCATTTTTGTTCATTAAAAAGTGAATTTCATTACTTAAGTGTGTAATTCTATAGTGATTAGCAGTATTTGTTTTCATCATTTCACTTGGGTGGCCATTAATTTTGAAACCTTTACCACTCATTGTAGTTGGTTGTAGTTTTATGGAAAATGTAATTTATAGCTAAAGTGGCTTTTTTATGCATAGCTGCCTTTTTTATTGTTTAACAGTGTTTCTCAGCTATATAATCAGTTTCAAACTGGTTGTAAAAGTATAGCTGTGGCCAATGAATGTATTTATTTGTTGTTTCACTAAATTGTAACAAAACACTACTATTAAAAATAAAAGTGTTTGTGCTTTTATTTAGAGTTCTGGTTTTCTTCATCTCTTATAA